GTGCGGGGCCTCGGCGGAGGGAGGTGCCGGGGGCGCCGCCCACGGCCTCCTGGGCTCGGCGCGCGGGGCCGGGCTGCGGTTGGCCACAAGAGGCATCCATCTTCCCGGACCAGCCAGGCGTTTCCTAGCGGAGCAGGGGCGGGAGCTTGGACGGAGAAGGGCACAGGCCGGAGCGCGGTCCGCTCCCGCGAGCCTGGCCCCGCCTGGCGGAGCCCCGAGGAGCCACCGCCCGCAGATCGCTAGCCGGGCGCCCGCGAGGCGCGAGCCGTGTGCGCACCCTCAACTTTGCTGCCGCCGGGGGCGCGGCTCCCGCGTGCGTGTGCGAGTGTGCCTGTCACTAGCGGCCTCCTGGGGGCAGCAGCGGAAAGGGGGACGCAGAGAAAGGCAGCCTCGGCGCACCGCGGCCAGGGAGGCAGAGGCCCCTCGCGGCGCCGGCTCTGGAGACCTAAACTCCGCCGGGGCTGTGCCCAGGGCGCGTCTGAGCGTCGCCGCCTTCACCCTCTCAGCAGCAGCGGGGACTCGCGTCAGGACTGCGATTCCTTTCGCCTGCCGAGCTGTAGCGGCAGTGTCTGCGGGCAGAGGAGCGGCGGCCGTGGCAGCAGCATCCCCAGCCCGGGCGGGACCCTTGAGCGCCGGAGCCGACAGCTGGAGGCAGGAAGGGAGGGTTGTGGCGCCCGAGCTGGGCGCGTTCCCAGCGCCTGCCCTCCGCCGCTGGCCCTGTCCCGGGCGCCCGGTGCGGGTCTCGAACAATGGTGCGGAGCGCCGGCGCGAGCCCCGCGCCCGCCCAGCGGCCGTAGAGGAAGTGGCCGGGCTCCCGGCGAGGTGGGCAGGGAGACGTCCCCCGCCACTCGCTGGCTGGAGTTTGCCTGCGCGTCCGGCCTCTCCCCCGGGGATCCCCTGGGATTACCGACGGAGCTCAATTTCGAGAGTATGGTGCCAGCGCCCGGGCTAATCTAGTCCTCTCTACTCGCTCTTTTTCCCCTCCTCCTCCTACTTCTCCTCTCCCTCCTCCCTTCCCTCGGGTCGGCGCTGCCTCTGGATTGCCTGCGTGTGGGAGTACAACTCTGCCTCTCCAAGGAGAACGGGTTGTGACCACTGAACAAAACTTGCCCATTGAAAGCAAACCCGGAACAGCTGGATAATGTCCACCCCGAGCCGATTCAAGAAGGACAAAGAGATCATAGCCGAGTATGAAAGTCAAGTCAAAGGTAAGGATGGGAGCGGCTGCCTTGCTCCTTTTTAACCATCCATTGGCTTCTCTTCTCTCCTTAGAAATTCGAGCTCAACTGGTAGAACAACAAAAATGCCTGGAGCAGCAAACGGAGATGCGAGTTCAGCTTCTCCAGGATCTGCAAGATTTCTTCCGAAAAAAAGCTGAAATTGAGACGGAATATTCCCGGAATCTAGAGAAGTTAGCAGAAAGGTTCATGGCAAAAACAAGAAGCACTAAGGATCATCAACAATACAAGTAAGAGATTTGAATCTAATTCACCTTTCCAAGGGTGGTAATTCTGTGTTTCTTCACTTCTTAGGAAAGACCAGAACCTGTTGTCTCCAGTGAACTGCTGGTATTTGCTCCTGAACCAAGTAAGGAGAGAAAGCAAAGACCATGCAACCTTGAGTGACATCTATCTGAACAATGTGATTATGCGGTTCATGCAGATAAGTGAGGATTCTACCAGGATGTTTAAAAAGGTACACTCCATAAATCCTGCCATAGTGTGCTTTTAAAATATTCTTTTTTATTTTCTAATTACAGAGCAAAGAGATTGCATTCCAACTTCATGAGGATTTAATGAAGGTTCTTAATGAGCTTTATACGGTAAGGACATAATCTTTCTTCTTTTCTAGAATATCTTGTAACAATTTGGGTCACTTTTCCACAGGTGATGAAAACATACCATATGTATCATGCAGAGAGCATCAGTGCAGAGAGCAAGCTGAAAGAGGCCGAAAAACAAGAGGAAAAGCAAATTGGGAGATCTGGTGATCCAGTCTTCCATATTCGACTAGAGGAGAGACATCAACGGCGAAGCTCTGTAAAGAAAATTGAAAAAATGAAAGAAAAAGTAAGTAAAGAGATTGCAGAGCTCTTCTGCCTCTTTCCCAATGCCTGGATCTTCTTCATTCCAGAGACAAGCAAAATATTCAGAAAATAAGCTAAAATCAATTAAGGCACGGAACGAATATCTCCTAACACTTGAAGCCACCAATGCCTCAGTTTTCAAGTACTATATTCATGATCTTTCTGATTTAATTGATGTGAGTACTTGAAGTTTTTGTCTTTTCCATATTTTTTGTATGTGGTGTTCTTTTACTTTTTAAGTGCTGTGATCTTGGCTACCATGCAAGTCTGAACAGAGCCCTAAGAACATATCTGTCTGCGGAGTACAACCTTGAAACCTCCAGACATGAGGGCTTAGACATTATTGAGAATGCAGTTGATAATTTAGAGCCCAGGAGCGATAAGCAGAGATTCATGGAGATGTACCCTGCTGCGTTCTGTCCACCAATGAAGTTTGAGTTTCAGTCTCACATGGGTGATGAGGTCAGTAATTGATCATTTTTAAAATAATGAATCCTGTTGTAACTGGTTTCTCATTCTCCATCAGGTGTGCCAGGTCAGTGCCCAGCAGCCAGTCCAGGCAGAGCTCATGCTCAGGTACCAACAGTTGCAGTCCCGCCTTGCCACGCTCAAAATCGAGAATGAAGAGGTGAGCATGCGTTCGTCCTGCCACACCAGTAATACTAACGTGAGAAATGTATTTCTATTCCCAGGTTAAGAAAACGACTGAAGCCACCTTGCAGACGATACAAGATATGGTCACCATCGAGGACTATGATGTTTCTGAATGCTTCCAGCACAGTCGTTCCACAGAATCAGTGAAGTCCACTGTCTCTGAAACCTACCTGAGTAAACCCAGCATCGCCAAGAGAAGAGCCAACCAGCAGGAAACTGAACAGTTCTACTTCATGGTGTGCCCGCCACTTCCCAAGCCACTCTACAGAAAGATTTAAAAATTATTCTTGCCTTTTGCAGAAACTCAGAGAATATTTGGAAGGCAGTAATCTCATCACAAAACTTCAAGCCAAACATGACTTGCTGCAGAGGACCCTGGGAGAAGGTGAGTTATCCAAAATGTATGGGAAGATGACCCAGTTTACTTACTTTAAATTTTTTTCCTGCAGGTCATAGAGCTGAATATATGACTACAAGGTAGGAAAATATTTTATCATAACTTATAGCGTCCATGCTCAGTAATTATATTCCCTTCCCTTAGGCCTCCAAATGTTCCCCCTAAGCCCCAGAAACACAGGAAGTCCAGGCCCCGCTCACAGTATAATACTAAGTTGTTTAATGGGGATTTGGAAACATTCGTCAAGGTACTGGCACCAGCCATCTGGGTGGCTGATCTTGAGGTTAACTGGTTTCCATCCCTTTACCCAGGACTCAGGACAGGTTATTCCCCTCATTGTGGAAAGCTGTATTCGGTTCATCAATCTCTATGGTAAGCCATAAACTACAGAATTCTTATTTTTTGTTTTATCCTCTTTCCCTTCTTTTCTCTTTAGGTCTTCAGCATCAGGGGATTTTCAGAGTGTCTGGTTCCCAGGTGGAAGTCAATGATATTAAAAATTCATTTGAGAGAGGTAATTGCACGTCTATCCCTATAAGCAAACCAGTTAATGTAATGAGTTTTTTTTTTTTTTTTAGGTGAAAATCCTTTGGCTGATGACCAGAGTAACCATGATATTAACTCAGTTGCTGGCGTTCTGAAGCTCTATTTCCGTGGGCTGGAAAACCCCCTCTTTCCTAAGGAAAGATTTAACGATCTGATTTCTTGTATCAGTAAGTGGACATTTTTTTCATCTTTTCCCACAAGGACTCTGACCATGTCATCTTCTGTCTGTAGGAATAGATAATCTCTATGAGAGGGCGCTTCACATCCGCAAACTCCTCCTGACTTTGCCCAGGTCGGTCCTTATAGTGATGAGGTACCTCTTTGCCTTCCTCAATCAGTAAGTACCTGAATGCTCTGACAAAAGGCCCATTTTATAACTCCTTTCTTGTTTCCTTTTGTAGTCTATCACAGTACAGCGATGAGAATATGATGGACCCTTATAACCTGGCCATTTGCTTTGGCCCAACATTGATGCCTGTCCCAGAAATACAGGATCAAGTGTCTTGCCAGGCACATGTGAATGAAATTATCAAAACCATCATCATCCACCATGAGACTATTTTCCCAGATGCTAAAGAGCTGGATGGCCCTGTTTATGAGAAATGTATGGCTGGAGATGACTATTGGTAAGTCTAAGAATTTTAGTCCTCCTCTCCCAATTTCATATGAATTTCCATTTGTATTCTACAGCGACAGCCCATACAGTGAGCACGGTACATTGGAGGAAGTGGACCAAGATGCTGGTACAGAGCCCCACACAAGTGAAGATGGTATGCTCTCCCCTTATGCTATTATAAAGCCATTTCTCGCTGTTTTCTGGTGTGTTCGTTGTAGAATGTGAGCCAATAGAAGCAATAGCCAAGTTTGACTATGTTGGGCGGTCTGCCAGAGAACTATCCTTCAAGAAGGGTGCCTCCCTGCTGCTGTATCACCGTGCATCTGAGGACTGGTGGGAAGGCAGGCACAACGGGATTGACGGGCTGGTGCCTCACCAGTATATAGTGGTGCAGGATATGTGAGTAGTCTCAACTTTGATTGCCTGAGTGCAAATTTTGTCTCCATTCCTCTTACTGCTTCAGGGATGATACGTTTTCAGACACTCTGAGCCAAAAAGCCGACAGTGAGGCCAGCAGTGGGCCAGTCACGGAAGACAAGTCCTCATCCAAGGACATGAACTCCCCGACAGACCGTCATCCTGACGGCTATTTAGCCAGGTAAGTAGAGCCTGGGAATCAGGCCCCTAAGCTCTGTTTTCTCCCTGTTTCTGTGAATGTCTAGGCAACGAAAAAGAGGAGAGCCACCCCCTCCAGTAAGGCGTCCTGGCAGGACCAGTGATGGCCATTGCCCGCTCCACCCTCCACATGCCCTTTCTAACTCCTCAGTTGACCTAGGGTCCCCAAGCCTTGCCAGTCACCCCCGGGGCCTGCTGCAGAACCGTGGCCTCAACAATGACAGTCCTGAGCGGAGGCGCAGGCCTGGCCATGGCAGCCTGACCAACATCAGCCGGCACGACTCCCTCAAGAAGATCGACAGCCCTCCCATTAGAAGGTCCACGTCATCAGGGCAATACACGGGCTTCAATGACCACAAGCCACTGGACCCAGAGACAATTGCTCAGGTACGATGCTTTTAATTACATATTGCATTTTATGCTTTCTCTCTTTCCGATTATTCTTCAATAGGATATTGAAGAAACGATGAACACAGCTTTGAATGAACTCCGAGAACTGGAGAGACAGAGCACAGCAAAGCATGCCCCTGATGTGGTGCTGGATACCCTGGAGCAAGTGAAAAACTCTCCCACCCCTGCCACTTCCACGGAATCTCTCAGCCCTTTGCACAACGTTGCCCTCAGGAGCTCCGAGCCTCAGATTCGACGTAGCACGAGCTCCTCCAGTGACACAATGAGTACTTTCAAGCCTATGGTGGCACCCAGAATGGGCGTGCAGCTGAAGCCTCCAGCCCTTAGGCCAAAACCTGCTGTTCTTCCAAAAACAAATCCTACCATAGGACCTGCCCCACCTCCCCAGGGTCCAACAGACAAGTCATGCACAATGTAAAAACCAGCCAAGCAAGGCCATAAAGGGAGGTGACTTAAAAAAGAAAATGGATTAGTGACAAAAGTCACTGATCCATAACTTTCCTTAGTTTTGTGCTTATAACTGGAGATCTTTTGGCTTTTCTATGTTGTCGAATGTAATGTCTGAGACTAGCTAAATTAACACGGGCATTTGTATTTTGTAATTTTTTTAAATAACTGGACATATGTCATTTTAAGGACAATAGAAACACTTAGACTTACTTGAAAATCCAATGCTGCACCACTTGTAATGAAGGCAACACCGCTCTCCACATTGTACAGAGCTTCAGGTTTAATGTAGCCCAGCTGAGTCAGAAAGGTTGTGACCTGAAGGCAGAAGAACCCGAATGCCACACCTCATTGGAGTATAGCCAGTGTTGGTCTGTGGCACTTGGGCTGAAAGGTGATAATGGCATTGCGTGGTAGCTGACAATGAGCACCTTCGGTTCCATGTGGAGCGGGGTTTAGCTCATGCAAAAGACTTGCAATTGTCTCCATGGGACGATCCCAGTGGGACTGTCAGCCCACAGCTCGAGTGGGTTGGATGCTTGCCTCTTTCCTAACAGTTATTTCCCCGGGTCCAGCTTAAAGACTCGATGGAAGGAGGTAGAACCTCTGCTGTTACTGCTTGAACTTAACCTGGGAAAGGAGAGGAAGACACCATCTCCAAAGCTATTAATGTCACTCCTTTTGCGAGCATGATTAGGCCCCGGAGATTTCCAAGTCCCCCCATCTACACTTACAAACGATTAGAAGGGTTTAATTTTAAAGACTTTCTGGTTACACTACTCCACGAACTCCTCCAAAGATCCGTTATTCAATAACTGCCTAGAAAATGTTTCCATCTCCTCTAAATCCCTGTGTTCTCCTCTGTGGAAATGAAGGCAGCAAGAAGCACCTGAGGCCTTGGTTCATGCAGTGTTCTCTTTTGACTAAATCACCTAGGTTCCTTTAAACATGCTACAAAGCCCAGGCATGGTGGTGCACACCTGTACTCCCAGCTACTCGGGTGGTTTACACAGGAGGATGGCTTTGGGCCTAGTAGTTCGAGTCCAGCCTGGGCAGCATAGTGTGAGACCCTGTCTCTTAAAAAAAAAAAAAATGCTACAAAGTCCTGATGATCCTAAATTTGAAATCCCAACTGTCCTCTCCATTTGTCTTTGAGCCAACCCTGAACTGGCCCTGGTACCTGAGTAAGAGCCATGCAGGGCCATCAGCAGAACATGGCCTTGTGGTTCTCACCCAGTTGTGTACCTCACAACCACAACTTCTTTTTCTTTGTCCCTTTTCCCCTTTTTGGTTTTGGTTTTGTATGTGGGCTCTATGTAACTCCCATAGTCAGCTGAACTCTCAATTGGAGACCCTCTTTCTCTGGCATCCTAGCACACAGGCAATTTTTTAAGCCTATATTTATGCTACATTTTCCCCCATCTTAAGAAAATTTGCTTTGATTTCCATTCTCCTACTAGCAGCAGCTGATATCACCTGTAGACCTATGAGCATTTTATCTATTCTATCATTGAAGTTACTGATAAAGATTTTTGTTGTTGTTGTTGTTGTTGGGAGAAATGGATTTCCCACAACTAATCCCTCTGGCCCACCATTAATTTCCTTCTTGGTTTCATTTCAAACTGGCAGCCAATTGCACGCCCATCTAAGAGCTACACAGTGTAGATTTTACTTCATCAGCCCATTGGTGAATGCATCGTGCAGAAAAGAACTGGGATCTGTACTAAAATCAAGATCATTACTTTGATCTCTACCTCAGTTTGCCAGTGTAGTCATTCTATTGCAGGAAGAGATTAAATTGATGAGATATTGTTACTTTCAGAGTCACACTGCTGATTGCTTGCCTGGGGCCTAATTTCACAAATGAATAGTGACTTTTTTCCCATGTATTTCTAGGTATGGTAAACTTTTAAACCTCCAAATTTTCAGAGCCATACTTTTTGCCCATTTTGAAAAAGAAGCCCAGGACAGCACCTTGTCTAGCCCCTCCCCATTTCTCCTGAGCTTTTGGGGTCCTTCAGCACCCTTGGACACCGTGGAGATCCAGCCAAGACTGAGCTTTGAATAGCACTAGCCCTTTTAAACAATCCTCACAAATTCCTTAGGAATTTAAACTTTCCAAAATAATCCCCCACTTTTTTTTTTTTTTTTTTTTTTTTTTGAGTTGGAGTCTTGCTCTGTCGCCCAGGCCAGAGTACAGTGGTGCAATCTCGGCTCCCTGCAACCTCCATCTCCCGGGTTCAAGCAATTCTCCTGAGTAGCTGGGATTACAGGCGCCACCACCACGCCCAGCTAATTTTTGTATTTTTAGTAGAGATGGGGTGTCACCATGTTGGCCAGGCTGGTCTCAAACTCCTGACCTCAGGTGACCCACCAGCCTCAGCCTCCCAAAGTGCTGGGATTACAGATGTGAGCCACCATGCCCGGCCATTCCACCACTTCTTTAAAATAGTAAGAATTCTTAAAAACCATATTCCTTGTTTGATGGAAGAGTAAGATGTTAACAGAGGGCATCAAAGGGCCAGAGGTGTCTTTGAATTTATTTTTTTTCAATGTCTTTTCTGAGCTTCAGCCTTAGCTTTTCAGATCTTCCTCCTACCTGTTCATTTATTCAGCCTTCTATCTGGTCATCCTCCCCAGCGGCTCCTCTCTCTGATGTGTCCACCTACGGTGGAACGAGGATTGCCTTTCTGTGCTCCCCATCAGGACTTTGCTGTCTTGGCCGGCAGGAGTCGTGCTGCTGCAGAGCCTCACAGGCTGTGCCTTGTTTCAGGAAACAGCTCCTAATACTCTCCCATCACTCACTTTACCTGTCTCCATCTTATTTCCCTATACTCCTATTGTCAGCTTGAGACTTTTTTTTTTTTTCAATTCCAAATGAAGGGTATGACCTCAGAGTGAGTGAGGACTCAGTAAAGACTCACCTCTCCTTACTTGGTTTATTAAATGTCTTCAGATTCCAGAGATAAGACAAGGTGGCCACTTCACAAAGAATCCAGAATCATGCTCAGTAAAGCTCATTAAAAGCCACTGCAGCTGAGAAGGTTCACAGCCCTTCTTTATAGCCACAGAGGCAGCACACAGGGGAGGTGGGAAGACACAGGGAAACGAGAGAAGAAGGATAATGAGGCCTTGAGGTGTTCTGCCCCCAATTTCAAGGAGCTTATCAGGCTTCATGTGCAATTTGGGGAGGGGAGCTTTTTGATGGTGGGTAAATAATGGCTCTACAAAGATTACCTGACTCCACTGACACAAGAATATGTATTCTCAGCTGATATAACTGTGTGTTCACATCCCATCCATAGAACTCACTGAAGGAGATTCATCAAGTCAGCCTTTTGGACTGGGTTGGGGTTTGGGGAGTGGATTTGGGGATAGAGAGAAAGGTGTACTTAGTACACATTTTCTAATGGGCGTTACGTGAACTGTTTGAACCTGCTGAGTGGCGCTTTGTAGAGCTCCATGTTCACGTTCAGTGTCAACACCATTCAACAGCTTTGCACATCTTCGTACAACATAATCTGGCTTTGGTGCCCCTTGAGCCACCTGTAGAATAATTTATAGCAGGGTCCCACAATCTACTGCAATGATCGTGAACAGTTATCAGTGGATATAGTGCTCCAAGAGTCAAATTGTATCCGTTAAGGGTTTTCTAACTTTTGCTATCCCCCCCGCGACCAAAAAAAGGGGGGGTTTATAATTTAAAGAAAAGGAAAAGAGGCGTGGGTTGGTAGTTGTGTCCTTAACATTTAGGAATGACATAGCCTCTGGAGTCTACAAACTGAAGAAACTTTCATCTGATCAGCCTTGGAAATCCAAAGTTAAAGAGCCTATGTGTCTCTTGAGGCGGGGGTTAGAGGATTCAAATTTGGGATGATGCTCATTGATTCCTGACCATAGCAGTGAGAGGCCATTTTTTGTGCAGGAAATGTGCTTAGGACTCAGTCTTGTTTTCGATTATCCACCACAGAAACCCTGAGACACAGAGCAGCTTAGAAGTCTCTACCCAGGCGTAAATAGAGCTCCCTACTCCAGACCACCTGCCACCCACCTCCCAAGTTGAGAACACAAGCTCCAGCTGGGCTGGAGAGTCAGGCTTGGTGCAGGGTGACTTTGGCGAAGTTTTGTCAGATCCATAAAGCAAACTGGAATTTGAGCTTTCACTTACCCTAGTATACGTTCTTAAAAAAAAAAAAAAGTCTATGTGGTATAATCGAGATGGATACCTGTGTCTTTAAATTACGTAGGGAATTTTGTATGTTTAAATAATTGTACTGGGTTCCATAATGCTTATCTTAGAAACTTTAGTAAAAGAAAATATATGAACCGTGCATTTGTGAATGCCCCCCTTAGAGCATTCATCCAAGTTCAGTGTGTAGTGTGATGGTTATTATAGATATTTAAAGTATAGTAAGTGGCTGTGTAACAGGAGAGACTGCTGTTTACCTACGTACTGAAGGGTAACTGCTGCCCGCGTAATTAAATCAGTATTGTCCTTTCCTGTCGGTTTGATCAATTGCGGTACCGGTAGCTTCCTGCTTGTGACTGTTACCTAATTGTGTCAATGTACATCTGTAGTATGTACATGTGAAAGTGCCTTTCTATTTTAGAGGAGTTTTAGCCTTGCTCTTGTACCGTTGCCCCGCTCTGTGCCCCACCCCCACCTCCTCCTCCCAATTCCTGCTGCCCACTCGAGTGTTTCGAAGCTTCCTCCCTGTCCCCCACCTTCCCCATCCCCGCCTTCCTGTGCCTCGGTGCTCAGTAATGTCCCATCTCACCTCCCTGTCGGTCCTCAGACTGTCTCGTTTTCCTTGTAGACGTGATTGTGCCTTTCTCACCCCTGTGTCCTCCCATCCCACCGCATCAGTCCCCCGCTCATGTGCTGCTGACAGCATCGCATTCGCCCGTGCTCTGTACTGCCTCTCACCATTTCATTCCCTCCTCTCTGAGGTGAAAATAAAGGGGGATGCTTTTACAGTCTGGAAAGAAAAAAAATGTTTTGTTAATCTGTTGTGACAATGCACTTTTATGTATAGTACTGTACATTTTTGGCATGTACCATTACAGGCTTCAGTATACAGTCAGGTTTGTTCTTCACGGTGTATCTTTATAATAAATAAGATAGTTCTGGCTGCCTTTGTCTGCTTCCAGTTTGATGTGCATCTCTGTGGTGTCTTTGTTCCTTTCCTTTCATTCATCACTACTTTCTCCTTGACAGCTAGCTTGCATTAAATAATGTGAAACTTTTACCTTTAAAATATTTTTTTATCTCACTTTCATTTCTTGTTCATTTGGAAATAGGGTGTCCTGCACAGGGCCCTGCCCATGAAGCTGTGGTTTTTCAGTCATGGTTTGGAGGCTCAATGTGTAGTCAGAGAAAAGAGTCTTGGCAGACACTTAACTGAGAAGCTGAGAGTGTACAAGCCTCCTAAACATACACCAGATTGAAATCTTTCTTTTGAGAAAGACTCTAGTTAACCACGGCAAGCCCATCTTTGGTTTCATTTGAATAAATTGAAAAATAATCCTTAGGTTATTTTTCTGTGCTTAGAACTCCCCGTGTATTGGTATTTTTCTTTACTTTTTTTTTTTTTTTTTTGAGACGAATCTCTCTGTGTCACCCAGGCTGTAGTGCAGTGGTGCAATCTCAGCTCACTGCAACCTCCCCCTCCTGGATTCAAGCGATTCTCCTGCCTCAGCCTCCTAAGTAGCTGTAATTACAGGCACCCGCCACCACACCCAGCTACTTTTCGTATTTTTAGTGGAAACGGGGTTTCACCATGTTGGCCAGGCTGGTCTCAAACTCCTGACCTAAAGTGATCTATCTACCTGCCTCAGCCTCCCAAGTGCTGGGATTACAGGTGTGAGCCATTGCATCTGGCCAGGTATTTTTCTTTAAATATAAAAAAAAGATAACTTGAGGTCTAGCAATATGTAGTAGATAGCTTTGTAAAACAATGTAAGTTGTGCAAGATTGAATATTGATAAGATATAAAGTTTAAAAAATGACAGGCAAATCAAGGAAAAACACTTTTTATTAAAGTGCAGAATACTAACAAAAGTGTGCAAATCATTAGTGTAACAGTTCTCACGAGCTGACACACTGATGTATCCACCACCCAGTTTAAGCAATAGCACATTATCAGCATCCCAGAAGCTACTGTGCTCATGCCTCTGTGAATGTATCAGTATCCTGACTAATCACACCATGGTGTAGTTTTGCCTGTCATCTTAGCTTTCTATAAATGGGTTCATACAGTATGTAGATTTTGTGTCTGGCTCCTTTTGTTGAAATGTATGTTTGTAAGAGTCGTCATTGTTAGTAAAATAGTGGTTTTTCCATTTTTACTGCTATATAGAATTCCATTACATGAATATGCTCAATATTATATTTATTTTAGTATTTCCTGATTAAACTTTGGGTAGTATATGCAGATATCTTTAAACATGGAGAAATGAATGGGGGGTGAGGGACCCACCTGTCAAAGGAATTGTTTTCCCAAACTATGACGGAATAATGTTGAACTAACCTGTTGACCGGAAGGCCTACTCAAAGGCAAGGATACTTTTCTTTCTTTCCAAAAAAGCACTGTCTGATATGGAGACTGGAAATATTCATAGATGACACTGAAACTAGTTGAAGCTTTACTTGATGCTTATCAAGTCATGTTCTCTTACCCGATGCTGGATGCTTTTTCTTCAATGCCTACTTTAGGACCACAGAGTTGGATTTAGAGGCTAGCCCACCAGGAACAAATGCCCAAATCAGTCTGTAGAGTTGTTCCAGGAAAGACTCCACCATCCTGCTACCCTCAAATCTTAAGCTCCTCAGCCTGCCACGACCATCTCCTGTTGAGAAAATTGCGCCTGCCTCCCCATCTCTCACTCCCGAACCAGAGTCCCAACGGGGTGTAACTGGTCGTCAGTTCCCACAGTTCATATGCCTGCACCCTGTAAGAATCTTAGAAAGGCAGAGCAAGGGTGTTTGCTGGCTTCTGCCTTGAGTAGTTGGGACTCCTAAAAAGGAAAATTCCCCAAGTTTGACCTAGAATGTCAAAAAGGTCCTAAAAGCACAGAATGATGGTAAATTCTATCCACAGGCCATATAGCCCTGGAAAATATTGGGAAACTGAGGCATGGGTTGGTAATTTATTGAAGTTTAGTAAACGAATTTGAATTAATTAGGACCAGATAATCAATTTTTGGCTTACTTATACTATAGTATAAGCAAATAAGTATTTAAACTTTAGTATAAATATTTTTGCTCACTTAATAATCACGGTGAGGTTCATCACCTCTTCAGTAGCCTTTTATCTGTTTCTACATAGTAAATAGAAAACTTGCCTTCTATAATAAAAACAAAATAGTTTTTCTATCAAGGTCAGTCTCAGCAAGAGAAATGGGACTGGGCTGGATATCAACACATGTGCTTGTGTGCATGTGCACGTGTGTGGGTGGGAGGGTGCGGAGGGGTTGGGAAGAGAGATTGCTCCTCCCGCAGTGCTGAAACAACATGCCTTGTTCAGTATTAACATCTTGAAGGCAGTTATGGCAGCATGATCCAGGAGATCGTCAGCTCTAGGATATTTGCGATCCAATTCTGGCGACTTATGGATGGATCCTTCACACCCAACAGCTGTCTATCAGGGGTGCTTCCGAGGGTCACTGGGTTTCTTTTAGCTGCTTGGCTGTGCAGCTGAAGTTAGGACTTTTGATGAATTACCCTCTCAATGATGGTGTATTGTTCTAATCTTCTGTCTCTGACATACCCAAGGAACCCCTTGTGTAAAAATCATGTCCCTCTAAATGCAAGTGGATGATTGTGCCAATAAGCCAGGAGAGAAGGAAACATCTTCAGTGGTCCAGTGGCACATTCAAAATTGTACAATGACATGACATTAACTCAAAAATGAAGTTTGAGGTTCTGGGCCTTTGATGGACTGCATCTATTAAAAACAAAAAGTGGTGTCTCATGCCTGTAATCCCAGCACTTTGAGAGGCCAAGGCAGGAGGATCAAAAAATGCGAATTTTTATATTTTTTTGTGAGATCCCATCTCTACCAAAAAAAAAAAAAATACAAAAATTAGCCAGACATAGTAGTACATGCCTATAGTACTAGGTACTTGGGAGGCTGAGGCAGGAAGATTGCTTGAGCCCAGATGTTTGAGGCTGCAATAAGCTATGATTGCACCACTGCACTCCAACCTGGGTGGAAGAGTGAGAAGCTATCTCAAAAAAAAAAAAAAAAAAAAAAAAAACATGGTCAAGATTTGTAATAGAAATTGCCATTTGAATTTTGGTCTGTAAGCCCAAAGATTGTTACTGTGTTAGTAACTAAATATTACGAGATGCATTAGGAAAAGAAGGAAAAGAAATTTTAAGTAAGCCAAAAATCTATTATATAGTCATAAGTCAAACTCAGTTACTAGACTTCAACAAATACCAACCCATGCCTCCATTTCCCAAACAGAAATAATAATATGAACATCTTAGTATATTGTCTTCTAATCCTTACATTATGTTATTTTTAAGCAGAGTCAAACTCATATTCTGTATATAATTGTATATACATTGGGTTTTTCTCCCTTATAGCAATTCACACTAGGAGTCTCAGTCAACATGATTTTTTAATGGCTGTATAATATTCTAGCGTATGAACACATCATTATTTAACCATTTTCCTGTCACTGAGTGAGCCTGTTTGAAGGTTTTGTTTTTTTTTCAATTGAATGTTATGTTGTGGTGAGCAGCTCTGTATATAATAATTAATTGTCTGTGTTTGGATCATAAAGTTAGCATTGACTCCAAAAAGTGAAATCACTGGGTCAGAGGATGCAATTATCTGTAAGGCTCATGACAAATATTGCCGACCTGTTTTCCAGCAAAGTTGTACAAATTTACATCCCTGCCAGTAATGCATAACAGTACACGAGTATAAAACATGGTCATGTTTCTTTACCAGTGTACTAGGTGAGTGATAGGCTCAATGCAAATTCTTAGCAGTTTGTTAATGTGCACACCCACATTTCCAGAGTACAAATCTCTATTTCACTCACCTCTGTGTCCTAAACTTCAGATGACTCTTTATTGTTTCAGCTAAACATCAGCAAACAGAGATTTTCCTCAGGCACCTTAAGCTCAACAGACCCAAAAATTAAACCCACTTTGTTTCATTCCAAAAAATATTCTGCAGCCCCTCTACATCCTCCAATCTGTTCCGCTGCCTATCTCTGCTCTAAGCTAATTCTGTGCACCATTCCCCTTGCCACAACGATTGCCGTAGCTTCCACGGTGGTGTGGCTGTGCCCACTGTCTCCTCCTTGAAATGATTATCTACACTGCTGCCAATAAATCATCTTTCTCAAAAACAAAATGAGAAACCTAACAAACAATCATTGAAAATGTACCATGTACTGACATCGTTTTCCTCAACACGTTGCATGTCAATAGCCAACATGTATTGAGTACCAGACTCCATGCTACAAATGTTAACCCTCATAAGAAAGCCAAGAGAGCCACAGTTATTATCATCATCTTTATCCGTAAGAAAATTAAGCCGCAGGAGTTAAACACTTGCCCTGGTCACACAGCTAGATAGTGACAGAGCAGGATTTGATTCCACGCCATCTGGTGCTGGAGGCTATGCTCATAACCACTGCTGCATTCTGACCTCTGTAACATGCTCATGTCATTACCCTGCTCAAAAGCCACACGTGGGTCCCCACTGCTGCAGGACGGCATACTACTGTGTCTTATTCATCTTTGTATCTTCAAGCCTAATGCATCACTAACTAAATAGCAAATCGGCGGAACTGAAATGAATTCAATGTCTGCCGCTTTGACCTCAGCCTGCCATTTCAGCCTTCCTGCTCACCACCTCCTCTTCGGAACCTTTAGTTTCAGCCATAGCAAGCTACCTTTCTTTGAAAATGTGATGCTGTGTGCTCCCTCCGCATATACTTCATGTCATTCCTCAGCCTAAAATGTCCCCTACTTCATCCTGACAACTGCCTGTTGAAATTATATTCATCATTCCAAACCCAACAAAATGGTTACATCCTTCATGAAGGGTTCCCCAAACCTCCCAGCTGGCATTAATTGTTCTGTTACATTTTGTTTTCATTAAATCAGGCTCCCTTCCGGGGATCTAGCTGTGAATGAGACACACAGGGCTCCTGGTCTCATGGAGTGTACTTCCTGGTATGATTTAAAAAAAAAAAAAAAAAAAAAAAAACCACTACATAAGCCAACAGCTAAACCGGCAAAATAATTTCAGGTGTTGATAACTGCTACAAAAAGCAAAAGTGAAATAAACAGGGTGATAGAATTTAGAGTGTCTAGGAGAAGCATTTTAGATGGGACAGCTTGAATGCCACCTTGGATGTGGTAGCATTTGAGCTAAGACCTGAATAATGAGAAGGAACCAGCCATGTGAAAAGGAAGAGAAAGACCCAAGCAGAAGGAACTGCACATGGGAAAACAGGACCATGCTCACGTGGTTAAAGAGTCAAACACATTCACTGTGACTGTACCACCATAAGCAAGAAGCCCTGGAGATGAAAATAAAGGCCAGAATGTGGACAGAGATCAGATTTTGGAGGCCAAAGTAAGGTACTTAAAATTAGCCGGGCTTGGTGGTGCACAACTGTAATCCCACCTACTCGGGAGGCTGAAGCAGGGGAATTGCTTGAACCCATGAGACGGAGGTTGCAGTGACCCGAGATTGTGCCACTGCACTACAGCCTGGGCGGCACAGTGAGACTCCATCTCAAAAAAAAAAAAAAAAGTAAGGTACTTAGATGTCATTCTAAGTTCAAGGAAAGCCATTGGAAGTTTCCAAAAAGGAACATGACAGCATCTATATTTTTAGAAGATGACCCTCAAAACCACAATGAGATATCACCTCATACCCATTAGGATGGCCACTCTCAAATGATCAAACTCCAGAAAATAACAAGTATTGGCCAGGGTGTAGAGAAACTGACACCCTTGTGCACTGTTGGTGGGAATGTAAAATGGTAGAGCCACTAAGGAAAACAGTGTGGAAGTTCCTCAAAAAATTAAAAATAAAACCCTCATATGATCCACCAAGCCCACTTCTGGGTACATATCCAAAAGAATTGAAAACAGAAGAGATATTTGCACACTCATGTTCACGCAGCTTAATTCACAATAGCCACAAGAGAGAAGCAACCCATGAATGGATGAATGGGTAAAGAAAATGTGCCATACACATAAAATAGAATATTATGCAGCCTTAAAAAAGAAGGAATTCCTGTCATATGCCACAATATGGATGAAACTTAAGGATACTAAGCTAAGTGAAATGAGCCAATCAATAAAGGACAAACATTGCATGATTTTACTTCTATGAGATATCTAAAGTAGTCAAACTCTTATAAACAGAAAGCAGAATGGTGATTGCCAGGGATCGGGATGAGGAAGAAAATGGAAATTGTTGTTCAGTGTTTACAGGGTTTCAGTTTTGCAAGATAAAAAGTTCTAAAGATCTGTTGTCCAACAATATGCATGCAGATAACATCATATTAAACATGGTTAAGATAGTAAATTTTATACTATGTAATTTTTTAACCACAATTTTAAACATCACTGTAGATGTTGTAGTTGTGTTTGGGGTCCACGGGTGGGGAGGAGCTTGGGAAGGAATGGCATGAGGGAAGTGAGAGACCACAATTAAGGAGCAACACAGGAGATGAGGGTGGCTTGGACTAGATAGCCAGGTAGAAGGAGAGGAAGGGATGAACCGGGGGTTCGTTTCAGAGTCAAAATCAAGATTTGCTAATAAATTAAATATGGGAATAAAGAAAGAAAAGAATCAAGAGTGGCTCCTAGTATTTGTTTGAGCAAATGGGTGGAATATATTGATATATACTTAAAAAGAATGACTGGGGAAAGGAAGAAGTTGGCCAGGATGTACAACCAAGTATTCACGTTTGAATTTATTTAATTTAAGATAGGTATTAGACTTCCAAGTGGAGAAGTCTAGGAGGCAGATGGACTTGAAGCTCAGGGGAGGATTTCTGGCCAGAAGGTGTAAATTTGATATTTAAAGCTATGGGACTCCCGGAAAGAGAAAGAGAAAGGAAGGTACAGAGCACATAACCAAGCCCTGGGAAGCCCAGCTTGGGAGAGCTTGGGTGGAGTGAGGAGCTGGCAGAGGAGACAGAAGGAGCAGCCAGGGCGGAGGAGGAAAACCAGGAGGAGCATGTAATGTGATCAGTACCCAGGGAAGAAATGATTGCCATTTCTAGTGTGCATTTGTTAACATAAATATGATAATAAAAATAGTTAACATTTGTTAAATATATATATTTTTTTCTTTTTCTTTTTCTTTTTTTTGAGACAGAGTCTCACTCTGTCACCCAGGCTGGAGTGCAGTGGCATGATCTTGGCTCACCGCAACCTCTGCCTCCCAGGCTCAAGTGATCCTCCCACCTCAGCCTCCCAAGTACGAGGGATTACAGGTGCATGCAACCATGCCCAGCTAGTTTTTGTATTTTTTTGTAGAGACGGGGTTTCACCATGTTGCTTGTTAAGGCCGGGCACGGTGGCTCACGCCTGTAATGCCAGCACTTTGGGAGGCCGAGACAGGCGGATCACCTGAGGTCAGGAGTTTGAGACCAGCCTGGCCAACATGGCGAAACCCCATCTCTACTAAAAATACAAAAAAATTAGCCGGGTGTGGTGGCGCCCGCCTATAGTCCCAGCTGTTCGGGAGGCTGAGGCAGGAGAATTGCTTGAACCAGGGAGGTGGAGGTTGCAGTGAGCCAAGGTCACGCCACGGCACTCCAGCTTGGGTGATAGAGTGGGACTCCGTCTCAAAATAAATAAATAAATAAATATATTAAAAAATAAACAAGTTCAGGCTTGTTAAATATTTTTTATGTTTGTTTGTTTGCTTTGTTTTTTTTGAGACGTAGTCCCGCTCCGTCTCCCAGGCTGGAGTGCAGTGGCGCGACCTCGGCTCACCACGACCTCGGCTCACCGCAACCTCTGCCTCCCGGTTTCAAGCGATTCTCCTGCCTCAGCCTCCAGAGCAGCTGGGACTACAAGTGCGCACAACCACACCCAGCTAATTTTTTTGTATTTTTAGTACAGCCGGGGTTTCGCCATGTTGGCCAGGCTGGTCTTGAACTCCTGACCTCAGGTGATCCACCCGCCTCGGTCTCCCAAACTGTTGGCATTACAGGCATGAGCCACCACGCCTGGCTGAGTTAAATATTTTCTATGTGCCAAGCACTGTGCTAACTGCTTTCATATTATCGGATTTAGTCCTGTAAGACCGGAATCATTATTATCCCCATTTTTCAGATTAAAACAAACAAACAAAAGCTGAGGTTTAAAGAAATTATCTCTTGTAAAATCACACAGCTAACAATTGAGCCAGTATCTGGACCTAGATCTATTGCCTACAGAGCCGCACGTTTAACTACTGTTATCTTGCCTCCTTATTGCTCCACACACTTGAAATATAAATTTTTAAAGACATTTTATTCTTTTTTGTCTTCATCAGAATTTATTGAATCCTGATTATTTTTTCCTTAATGTTGATTTTGTAGACTCATTTGCAGGAAGAACAATGTCAGGTGGAGAGAAGGAATTGAATGAATATTTTTAATAAATTTGTAGATGTTAATATGATTTACTTATTTGCAATTTTCATAGCTATATGATATTCTATCCCATTTCCAGTGTTTTTGCTCTTTTAGTAGCAAATACTCTGAATCTCTGCATATGTTACTCATTTTCTATCATCCTATTCCTTGTGATGGATACCCAAGGGTACTCATCTACAGGATGAAAGGGTATGAGCACGTTTCTAGGTGCCCTGACCCCAAGATTAGGGGTTTTGTTAGAGGCAAAGCTAAAAGGAAATGATAAAATAAATGAATATTTATAGAAGTTAAATCTATTAATCTAGCCTTATTACACCGAGTACAACAGGGAATAATAAGCCATCTATCTGAACGTGCACGGTTAGGGCCTCAAGGAAAGTGGGCTCAGCAATGAGTGTTGGTACACATGGAAAATCACATTTGCCATGTTTTCTATGGCTTTGGGCTGCTGCTGCATCACTGCAGTTTAATAGGAGGAGGCTGGTGAAAATGTTACCAACTGCCAGGGGTCAATGGCGAAAGAACACATTTCTCTAGGAAAGATTACCTTCTCTGAAGAAGTGATAGGGGGAATAAGGCATAAAATTATCTGACCTGAGAGACCTTAACAGCTAGGCCTGCACTGCTCATGCTTTGGGACCAGAAAGCGGATGGTTTGATATGGTAGCTGCACTTCTAAAAAAAAAAGGGGGCATTCTTGGCAGGAGAAAGGGTGTTACATGGAAAGATCAGCGATAGTACACACGCCTTCCCATAGAGTGAGGTGGCTTTCCCACCCCTCAACACTCCTTCAGACCCCCACTGTAACAAAGGGATGTGTCTACCTCTAAATTCATCATTTACTGAACAAATAACTCATGAGGGTTACCATATGTCTGACACTGTAGGAAGAGCTGAAGCAGGGCCTAAAACACTATAGTGCAAGTATCTGTTTACACATCTGTATGAGAGTAATTGATGCTAGCTGCTGTAACAAACAACCCCCCAAACTCAGTAACACAATCAAGCTGTATTTCTCCTTCACATCATAGCCTGGTGTGGGTCAGGTAGGTGACTCAGGGTTCTAGGCTCCTTCCATTTTTTTGTCGCTGCCACACTGGAAATGGGATAGAATATCGTATAGCTATGAGAATTGCAAATAAGTAAATTATATTAACATGTACAAATTTATTAAAAATACTCTTTCAATTCCTTCTCTCTGCCTGACATTGTTCTTCCTGGAAATGAGTCTACAAAATCAACATTAAGGAAAAAATGATCAGGATTCAATAAATTCTGGATAGAAAAAAGAATAAAATGTCTTTAAAAATTTATATTTCAAGTGTGTGGGGGCAATAAAGAGGCCAGATAATAGTAGTTAAATGTGGGGCTCTGTAGGCAATAGATCTAGGTCAGATACTGGCTCAATTGTTAGCTGTGTGATTTCACAAGAGATAACTGATGCTAGCTGCTGTAACAAACAACCCCCCAAACTCAGTAACACAATCAAGCTGAATTTCTCCTTCACATCACAACTTGGTGTGGATCGGGCAGGTGACTCAGGGTTCTGGGCTCCTTCCATTTTTTTTGTTGCTGCCACCTTAGTACGTGGCCACCATGAAGAGGAAGAGAAAGCACTTGCAATGATGTGAGGTTTTCTGTCTTGGTATGGAGGAGACATGAATCACTACTGTACATGTCCAAGTCACATGGCAAGGGAGGCCAGGAAATGTCATCTTCCTATAATGCAAGAAAAAGAACCCAGGGCCGGGCACAGTGGCTCACGCCTATAATCCCCACAATTTGGGAGGCTGAGGCAAGAGGATTGCTTGAGCCCAGAGCAATTAAACACTGCCTGGTGCATAGTTAGTGCTCAAGAATTGTGCTATAATCAATGTTACTAAATTATCTAGGATTAGATGTTTCTAAATTAAAACTATTTCCTGCTTTGTATTTGTCCTTTATTCCAAAAACTTAAAAATTTCTCATTTCTGGTTTGTCAGGGATGAAATACTAAAGCAACTTCATGGATTGTGATTTCAAGTATATGAAAAGTTTAAGACCCAATTGCTTTTGAAGGAGATTCATCTAGAAAAACCAGGGATTCAAACCCAACACATCGGGTGCTAAAGTCTACCCTCTTAGTTGACATAGAATTAAATTAAAATCAGTATTGATTGGATTATGCTTTGATAAAAATGTAACTTCATTTAAGTCTAGTAAATAATTAGGATTATGAGGTCAGGAGTTTGAGACCAGCCTGGCCAATATGGTGAAACCCCGTCTCTACTAATGATACGAAAATTAGCCGGGCATGGTGGCGTGCACCTGTAGTCCCAGCTACTCGGGAGGCTGAGGCAGAAGTATCACTTGAACCCGGGAGGTGGACGTTGCAGTGAGCCAAGATCGCACCACTGCACTCCAGCCTGGGTGACAGGGTGAGACTCCATCTTAAGAAGAAAAAAAAAGCAATTACTTTTGCACCAACCTAATAAAAATGAAAAATCCCAATGAAAATGCATGAATATCATGTGCCTTGACAACTTACGGAGCATTTGGAACATGTCAAACAGTAATCAGAGGTCAGGTTGAGGAAAAAATGATAAGAACCCTCTCTGCCCCACCATTCACATCATTCAGTGGATCTATGTACTAAATCTAGCCAGTGGGTTGTGAGCAAAAATGATCTGTGTCACTTGTGGGTTAAAATATAAAAGAGTGCTAGGCACACTGGCTCGCACCTGTAATCCCAGCACTTTGGGAGGCTAAGTGGGAGGATCGCTTGAGCCTAGGAGTTCAAGACCAGCCTGGGCAACATAGCAAGACCCCATCCCTACAAAACAGTTTTTTAAAAAACTAGCTGTAGGGCAGGCACGGTGGTTCACACCTGTAATCCCAGAACTTTAGAAGGCCGAGGTGGGTGGATCACTTGAGGTCAGGAGTTCAGGACCAACCTGACCAACATGGTGAAACCCCATCTCTACTAAAAATACAAAATTAGCCAGGCGTGGTGGCGCATGCCTGTAATCCCAGCTACTCAGGAGGCTGAGGCAGGAGACTTGCTTTAACCCAGGAAGCGGAGGTTGCAGTGAGCCAAGATTGCACCATTGCACTCCAACCTGGGCAACAAAAGTGAAACTCCATCTCAACAAACAAACAAACAAACAAACAGTAGCTGGTTGTGGTGGTGTGTGACTGTGATCCCAGCTACTTGGGAGGCTGAAGTGAAAGGATCGCTTGAGCCTGGGAGGTAGACGCTGCAGTGAGCTGAGATCATACCTCTGCACTTCAGCCTGGGTGACAGAGTGAGATCCTGTCTCAAAAAATAATAACAATAACGTATGAGAGAGGATTCAAGCTTTCCAAGCAGTCTCTTCCCCTGCCATGGCACTCATAGAAGCCTCCCGTTAAGATGGCAGAGCTGTAATGCTAGAAAAGCACAGACTGTTAAGTCACTGCATGGAGGATGGTCATCCTGGAGAATTGTTTGGACTCGAGTGGACTCTACAACAGCAGGAAATAAACTACTGTTATATCAAGCTACTGACATTGAGAATTAGGTTGCATAGTTATGCCACAGCATAATGTAGCCTTTCCTGATGCATACAATTACTTTTCCTTTCTTTTTTCTTTTCCCTGGAGTTCATAATTACCTTTGTTTCATTTGCTTAGCTTTCTATTTACATAAATAGGTAAAAATTCCTTCTCAAAAATCTTTTACAGAAGTGTTCTCAAACTCAATGCATTGAAACATGCTATAGTTTATAAATCTTGGATCCATCACTTAAAGAGGCATTTGACCTGTTTCAGTATGGATAAGTTGTTCTCTAAGTCTACTGCATAGCTGAGAGCCTAAGATCTCTGGGGACTCACTCCACTTTTCTCTTGAGTTGGTTCCACTATTTCCTGGAACCTCATACAGCCATCTCAGCTAGTCATGACTGACCTAGATTTAACACAGTATATCCTTAATCAGCTTCCTGATTGAGAGTGTATTTTGAGACATTCCATGTCTAGAAAGTGTCTTTATCTCACATGTAATTGTGATAGTCTGGCTGAGTATAAAATCTTACTTAGGATGTTAACTTAAAATCAATGTGGTCAAGGAAAGGAGGAAAAATATGTCCTCCTAGTAATTCCCAGTGTAAGTGGAAATGACCCAGCCCTAGATTTACTTGGCTTTAGTTTCCATCACCATAGATTTCTCAATCAAAAGGCAAATATATCTCATATGTCGGAAGATTAATGTATGAATAATCAGTACCACTGGCATATGGCTACTCTCCTATTTTCCTTACCCCTTTGTCTTCACAAGGAAGCCCAGACTCTGTTTGCCAGTGGCTGGGTCCTGGGGCCGATAACTTCAAGCTAAACATTCAATATCAGTATGGTAGGTGAGGAAGATTTTCTCAGAGTGGCTCATTATCTGGAAAGTGTAAGAATGAGGTGGCAGAAAGAGGTAGAAACAGCATGAAAAGGCAGAGCCAAGGAGAGATCGACAAACAAGAAGGATTGTGCCCATATTTCTCTATTCTCTCTAGCATTATGAATCATTTCCCCTCAGGATTTTGGAGATGTTGCATCAGTGTTGCTACCGAACATTCCAAAGCCATTCTAATTCTGTTACTTTGTATGTTCTTTTTTTTCCCTATACATAATTTACTATTGCATGTTTTTCTCAGGGTTTCTGAAATTTCAGAATATCCTGATGTGGATCTATTTTGATTCATTGTACTGAAGACCATTTCAGCCCATCTTACACTTTGATTCTGGAAAGTCTTCTTTTCCCTGGAGCTTATAATTACTTTTATTTCATTTGCTTAGCTTTCTATGTACATAAGTAGATAAAAATTAATTCATTCTCAAAATCTTCCACAGAAATGCTTTCAAACTCAATGCATTAAAAACATGCTATAGTTTATAAACCTTCTTGGATCTATCAAGGAAGATTTATTTGATTATTTTATCTCCTCCATTCCATCTGTTTTCTTATAATTCCTAATATTTGGAGGTTGGACCTCATGAACTGATCCTATAATTTTACTAATTTTCCTCCAGTTTTTCATCTATTTGACTTTTTGCTCTATTTTCAGGGAAATATCCTCAACTTTATCTGCTAACTCTTCTGTTAAGTACTTTATTTCTGCTCTCATGCTTTTAATTTCCAAAAGCTCTTTTTGTGAGCTGGCTGTTCATTTTTTTATAGAATCCTGTCCTTATTTGACAGGTCCTATATATTTTTTTATTTTGAGATTATTAGTGATAGTTCTTCTAAGTTTTCTTCTCTCTGCACACTGTATTTCCTCTAAGTTGCTTTTTTAAATTTTTGACCTGTGTTTGCTTTGCTTTCGTTTATGTTACAGGCTTTCCTAAAATTCCTGGTGATCCTTGGCTATCTGCTCGAATTTAAAAACAAGCACTAAAGAAGGGCACTAAAAAACAGATTGTCATAGCAGTATTATCCATAATAGCCAAATGATAGAAGCAATGCAAATGTCCATCAACAGAGGGACAAATGAATAAGCAAATGTGGTATATTGATACAATGGAATACTATTCTGTAATGAAGATGGGAAAGAACGGAGTACTGATACACGCTACAACATGGGTAAACTGAAAACATTATTACGTGAAATAAGCCAGTCATAAACCACATATTGTGTATATTTTATCCATAAGAAATGTTCAGAATAGGCAAATCTATAAAAATACAAAGTAGATTTGTAGTTGCTGAGGGCTGGGAAAAGGGTTTGGGGAGAGAAATGACTGCTAATGGGAGTATGGGATGTTCTTTTGGGGCTGATAAAATGTTCCAAAATTCATTGTGTGATAACTACACATCTGTAAATATACTAAAAACCACTGAATTGTATCCAATAAAGTACTAAATTGTATGATATATGAATTATACCTCAATAATGCTCATTACCC